AGCCTTGTGAGACCCTGAGCAGAGGACCCAGTGAGGTTGACCCACGGAAACCATGAGATGATAAACGTTTGTGTTTTAAGCTGCTAAATTTGTGGTCATCTGTTATGCAGCAATGGATAACAGAGACCACTCTCAGGAATTAGTGGATATGAGGGAGAAAGGAGACCTCTCTGTGCTTCCTCTGTTTCCCAGGTTTTGTGATCAGGGATAGGGAGAATTCGGCTATTGATACAAATAGGGGAATCAACAGTAGTAACCTATTGAGTGGAGGAAGGGGAGATGAAGGCGACTTCTGTCTAAGCGCTGAGTTGGGAGAAAATAAGAGTAGTTACTTAGAATTTGGGAGTGGGGTTTGTGTGAGAATTCAAGGCTGATGGAAAATTCGGTCATTATCAGCACAGAGTTGACAACTTAAGTCCTAAGAACAAAAGTGTTGTCCCACGGAGGGTGTTCAGAGAAGCAGGAGGATGGGATTCGTCTCGGGGAGAGGCCACGGGTGGCCCTGGAAGAAGGAAGGCAGAACCAAACCCAGGAGGGCCAGTGTACTGCAGAGTCAAAGAGTTGACGGATTGGCTCTGTTGCTCTGGATAGTCCATTTTCCCTTCAAGGGTAATTGCAGTGCAACCTCTAATGGGCAGACTCCATTTTACAGGTAAGAAAAGTTGAAATACCTGGACCGATACCATACTGACAGTAAGTGAGGGCTGGATTTGAACTCGCGTCTCATATCACAGCCCAAGATCTTTCTGCTACACATTTAATTCATTCTTACCATCCAAGAGAGAATAAAATGAATAAGCGGAGGGCCAGCAGAGAGACTAACGAAAGGTCCCCGAGGTGCCCGGGAGGCGGAGCTGCAAGACCACCCGCACGCGCACGCCGCCGCCCTCCTTGCCTGAGCACAGGTTTCGCGGGTAGAAGGCGTGCGCAGGCGCGGACACGGGCGCATGCGCGTTCACTCCGGCGCGCAGTGCCGGCCGGGGCGGGGATACGCCGTGTGCGCGGCCGGGGGCGGAACGGAGGAGGAGGCGGTGGTGTCCCGGCTGCGGGGTAGGAGTCCGCGGCAGCCTCCGGGTAAGCCAAGCGCCGCGCAGTGCTGAGTTCCCGCACGCCGCAGAGCCATGGAGATCGGCACCGAGATCAGCCGCAAGATCCGGGTGAGGCCCGTGCCGGTCGGGGGTGGGAAGCCTCTCACATGCACGTTTGCTCTTTTTCTCTCAGAGTGCCATTAAGGGGAAATTACAAGAATTAGGAGCTTATGTTGGTAAGTGTTTTTTTGGTTGTTAGTCTTACAGAGTATCAATTATTCTTAATTTCCATTCTTCTAGTATTTGAAATACCTGTGGAATGAAGAGAAAAAAATTAAAGCTAAGCCATCTTGTCCAATGTAATTCCAGTAGAGCTCTGCGACTCTAAAGCTTAGAGCTACATCTATATTTTCAAGCACATCAACTTTAAGAAGAAAGTTTTGAGGAAACAAAGTTTTGATCTACCTTTCCTTTTAAATAGATGAAGAACTTCCTGATTACATTATGGTGATGGTGGCCAACAAGAAAAGTCAGGACCAAATGACAGAGGATCTGTCCCTGTTTCTAGGGAACAACACAATTCGATTCACCGTATGGTATGTTTCTGAATTTTTGTGCCTCAGACCAAGGTTTATTTTTGTTTTTTGTTTTTTTCCTCAGGCTTCATGGTGTATTAGATAAACTTCGCTCTGTTACAACTGGTAAGATTCATAACTTTTTTTTTTAATTTCTGATAGATTAAAAGGACTGTATTTTTCTTTTCAGAACCCTCTAGTCTGAAGTCTTCTGATACCAACATCTTTGATAGTAACGTGCCTTCAAACAAGAGCAATTTCAGTCGGGGAGATGAGAGGAGGCATGAAGCTGCAGTGCCACCACTTGCCATTCCTAGCGCGAGACCTGAAAAAAGAGATTCCAGAGTTTCTACAAGTTCGCAGGAGTCAAAAACCACAAATGTCAGGTAAGAGTCTGGTGTAGACCTGCTGGGGGCAGGCTGTAATACATTTTGTTGTTCTTTTAAATAGACAGACTTACGATGATGGAGCTGCAACCCGACTAATGTCAACAGTGAAACCTTTGAGGGAGCCAGCACCCTCTGAAGATGTGATTGATATTAAGCCAGAACCAGATGATCTCATTGACGAAGACCTCAACTTTGTGCAGGAGAATCCCTTATCTCAGAAAAAACCTACAGTGACACTTACATATGGTTCTTCTCGCCCTTCTATTGAAATTTATCGACCACCTGCAAGTAGAAATGCAGATAGTGGTGTTCATTTAAACAGGTTGCAATTTCAACAGCAGCAGAATAGTATTCATGCTGCCAAGCAGCTTGATATGCAGAGTAGTTGGGTATATGAAACAGGACGTTTGTGTGAACCAGAGGTGCTTAACAGCTTAGAAGAAACGTATAGTCCGTTCTTTAGAAACAACTCGGAGAAAATGAGTATGGAGGTTTGTATGTACTTTTAAATTCTGGCTTAGGCATTAGGTAAGCATAAATTTTATCTGATTGCAGGATGAAAACTTTCGGAAGAGAAAGTTGCCTGTGGTAAGTTCAGTTGTTAAAGTAAAAAAATTCAATCATGATGGAGAAGAGGAGGAAGAAGATGATGATTACGGGTCTCGAACAGGAAGCATCTCCAGCAGTGTGTCTGTGCCTGCAAAGCCTGAAAGGAGGTACCTTGAACATGGCTGTAAATTAATCTTTATTTAATAAAAATACCTTTCTTAACTCTTTTAGACCTTCTCTTCCACCTTCTAAACAAGCTAACAAGAATCTGATTTTGAAGGCTATATCTGAAGCTCAAGAATCCGTAACAAAAACAACTAACTACTCTACAGGTAATTTAAATGTATTATGTTTACACTTGGTAGTATTTCTATCTTTTTTGCTTTTATGTGAAAGTTCCACAGAAACAGACACTTCCAGTTGCTCCCAGAACTCGAACTTCTCAAGAAGAATTGCTAGCAGAAGTGGTCCAGGGACAAAGTAGGACCCCCAGAATAAGTCCCCCCATTAAAGAAGAGGAAACAAAAGGAGATTCTGTAGAAAAAAATCAAGGTAATAACTTAAATGATGTTTCACTCTTTACTAGCTTAGTGAAGTTTTAAAATTTATATTCTAGGAACTCAACAGAGGCAATTATTATCCCGACTGCAAATCGACCCAGTAATGGCAGAAACTCTGCAGATGAGTCAAGGTTGGTAATGTTTCAAGTTGTACTGTAATCCAGTAAACATTTGTGGCCAATTTTTTTGGCTCAGATTACTATGACATGGAATCCATGGTCCATGCAGACACAAGATCATTTATTCTGAAGAAGCCAAAGCTGTCTGAGGAAGTAGTAGTGGCACCAAACCAAGAGTCGGGGATGAAGACTGCAGATTCCCTTCGGGTACTTTCAGGACACCTTATGCAGACACGGTAGATGGTTTCTTTTTCTTGTGTAGTTAATTTAATTCTATGGTATTTTTTATCTGTCTGGCAGAGATCTTGTACAACCAGATAAACCTGCAAGTCCCAAGTTTATAGTGACGCTGGATGGTGTCCCCAGCCCCCCAGGATACATGTCAGATCAAGAGGAGGACATGTGCTTTGAAGGAATGAAACCCGTAAACCAAACTGCAGCCTCAAACAAGGGACTCAGAGGTCTCCTCCACCCACAGCAGTTGCACTTGCTGAGCAGGCAGCTTGAGGACCCAAATGGTAGCTTTTCTAACGGTGTGTTGAGAGCTCAGATTTTCAGGGTGCTGATGAAATACTTTTATTTCCTTTCCCTTTGTAGCTGAGATGAGTGAACTGAGTGTGGCACAGAAACCAGAAAAACTTTTGGAGCGCTGCAAGTACTGGCCTGCTTGTAAAAATGGGGATGAGTGTGCCTACCATCACCCCATCTCACCCTGCAAGTGAGTACCATCCCCCCATCTCACCCTGCAAGAATATGAAATATGCTTTTTTTTTGTTTTGTAGAGCCTTCCCCAATTGTAAATTTGCTGAAAAATGTTTGTTTGTTCACCCAAATTGTAAATATGATGCAAAGTGTACTAAACCAGATTGTCCCTTCACTCATGTGAGTAGAAGAATTCCAGTACTGTCTCCAAAACCAGGTGAGTGAGTGACTGTGCTACTACATTTGGGTTTGGAGATCAGTCCTGGTTTTTATTTTGTTAGCAGTTGCACCACCAGCACCACCTTCCAGTAGTCAGCTCTGCCGTTACTTCCCTGCTTGTAAGAAGATGGAATGTCCCTTCTATCATCCAAAAGTAAGAACTTCTATTTTCTCAAATCAATTTAGGATATTGTTGAAGCTCTGTTATCTCTATTCAGCATTGTAGGTTTAACACTCAATGTACAAGACCGGACTGCACATTCTACCATCCCACCATTAATGTCCCACCACGACATGCCTTGAAATGGATTCGACCTCAAACCAGGTAAACATTCAAATTCGTTTTTCTCATGTCAGAATTAAAACAATTTTTGGTTCTGTTCATTCAGCGAATAGCACCCAGTCCTGCCTGGCAGAAGATCATGCAGTTTGGAAGTTTTCATGTACTGATGAAAGATACTCTACAGAACTTGTCAAATCTTTGAAACTTGGAATATATTGCTTTCATAATATGAAGTTTTATTGCCTATCTATCTGAAGTGTCTAATTTTTCAAGTTTGTAAGTTTATTATGTGGTTTTAACATTGGGTGTTTTTGTTTTGTTTTTACTATGAAAAGACAGCTTAAGGAAGAGCTAAATTCTGTTAAAATATTTGGGGCATGTTTGTGCACTGCTGTTGTGAGGATCAGCATATGAAATTGACATCATGGTTAGTCATGGTACTGCAGCTTAGGGGGCTACACGGTTGCTGTGTGAGTGGAGAGATGCAGTGAGGCAGTTGTCATTATTCTAAAAATTGTACTACTTTCACTTTTCCCAAAGATTATATAATGTTCATAATCCACCATGAAAACAGCATTGGCCAAAGGTACTGAGGCTGCTTAAAATATTCAATTCTGCTTTTTAATTTTTAAGTGAATTTAGTTTGAAAAGCATGATTATACAGGCCTCTCAGGCTGAGTGCTACTTTGGTAAAGTTCCCAGTTTTCCTGCCTTCTGTGACAGGATGAATGAGGTGGGTATGGACAGTGGAGGCAGCTGGAATGGCAAGTGCAGAAAATAGGAACAGTTCTATACAGTGCTCTCATTTACTAATAACATAATGCCTTCTAAATAATTTTTTTGGGAAACTACATTATCACAAAATTATACAAATTTTTTTACAAGTATTTACATACTGTATCTGAAAACAGACTTTAAAGTCACAAGATTATAAATGTACATATATATTCTCACATTCTGAAAAATAACATTCTCAGAATCCACAGAAAATATACTTAGTTACTACTGAAGATAATTTTTGAAATGTAAAAATTAGATTTAAATAGTATATTTTAAATGACAGAACTATAATTACAGAGATCAGATCAGATAGGTAAACTGCAAGATAGATAGGATGAAACTTTTGGCCTACTGTATTACTTACAGAGTTTTTTTGTGTGTGGTTTTTAAAACTGTTAAGGCAAGAAGTGTCAAATGCTTTAGAGTTAAATAACAGATCACTGATTTCAAAGACTTGGTGTATAGTGTTAAAAATTAAAGCTTAAAAGGTGGTTAGAAAAGTGGATTAATGCAAAAGGGGTAATAAAGACTGCAACATTCTCAGGACCAAATTAAACTGCTAAAAAAAAAAAAAAAGTTCATTGACTTGCTTAGTCGTATACTCAAATGATGATAAACCTACATGTGCAAAGGCTCACGTTTAAGATTGTCAAGCCAGCAGTCTACTGTTGTGTTGCCATTGCTTTTCCATTGGGAGAAGAAAGAATTAACCAGTCATTAAACCATTTGGTAAGTTGCACTTTGCTGTGCTGATCCCACAGGAAAGGCTTGAAACACGAGAAGCAGCAAAGACAGAGCACACAAGTGCATAAGGCTGTTGTCTTCGGCTTGGGTGAAATGACAGTTCCTCTTCATTCTAAAGGTTTACTCCATTGAATTTAAGGCATTTGTTCATTCCAGTGTTGAGATGCTTTGCATCTCTGCAGAAGAAATTTATTTTAAATTGTTTAAATATCTGGAAATACTTTTAGCTATCATTTATAAAGATAGTTTTGTTCTCAGTTTCACTATAAATTATAGAACAAATGGGAAACAAGGGTTTAATTTAGTTCAGCCATTTTACAAGGAAATAATAAAATACTAAAATCTGATTGTTTTTTGCTATTTAATAGCCACTGCCCAGACACATATTTAAGAGTTTAATCTTTCAGTTGCTATGGCTTATGAACAAGCTAAGGTTGACCATAAAACATTTGTTGGATGACGTGGTTTAAAATGATCACCACAAAAAGGGACCACAAAAAAAGGAAGGAAATGAGCATGGTTGGCGATTGGAAGCAAGGGTACCAGAGGGCACAGTGTGCTTTGGCATGCATTTTATACATAAAATGAATGGAACAAAAGGTGCCAGAAGTCCCAGGTTACACAATCAGGAGCTTAGATACTGCACACAAAAATAATTATCTGGGTTAAAAAAGTAAACATAGGGCAGATTCTATATGGCCTATCATGTTTCTTCACCTTCCCCTCGTTGCTGGCTGATACAGCGAGGTGGTCAGCTGATGACTACTTAGTCAATATGACCTTTAGTCGTGAAACTGACAGCAGCAGTGATTAAGGCTGACTTAATCAGGTTGGCCACTTTGAAGGACAGAAATGCAGTGGAAACAGTTTTATTCTATGTAGTTTACATGCTTAAGGTTACAGAGTTTCTACCTGCACTGTAATGGAAATATAATTTCTCTGTAGCCAAAAGCTGGCAAACTTGACCCAGAGGGAAAATTTAAAACTGCAGCAGGCTCAAATGTAGAGTATTTTTCTTTTTATGGGCAGGTTGTTCAGGGATTTTTTTCCTCCTTTAATTTATTGACTGACTGTAAATACATGAGTAGAAACTTAATAGTCATGTATTTCAAAATTTGGCTTAATTTAGGAGAATCCACTGATGAACAAGTACCAACTTACGTTTCAAGCTTCTTAGCCCCATAATCAGTCCTTCAGCCACAGCTATTTAGAGCTTTAAAACTACCAGGTTCAATCACTGGTTATGCTTTCTGTGATGTAATTTAGTCATTTCTATTTTTAGTATTAACCAAGTATTAGACACAGAAAATAGGTATTAAGAATCTTCATATATCCTGTCAGACCAAATGGGATTCCAGGAACCTAAAGCGATCTATTATGCTATAAAGATAATTAACACATTAAAAACTCATAGGGTCAATACAGCATCTTAAACCTCACACTTAGAAAAATATATTTTTAAATAGCAGTCTACATAATTTTCAATCTTCAGGAAACTACAGATAGGCTAGACAGCGAATTCCTGAATGATGAGTAGTGATCTTTGGCAGCATTTAAAGTGAAAAGAAATAAGGATCTAAGAATTCAGCCCTAATCCACTAAAAAAAGGAATTCTAACTGACAAGTTTTTACAAATGGAGTTGGGCTCATTCATTTTGGAAATAAACCTATGGAGTGGCACACATCTAAACAAATTTTCCCAATAGAAAAAAGGCTATAAAAATTTTATTCCAAGAGTGATTAAATTGTATAATGTTGTATATGTGAATTTAACACTTTTGTTTACATGTTAAACAAATGTGTATATATTAGACTACATTAAATATGCAATTCTTTCTTCCAGTTAAATACTGTTGCTCCCTAAAACCCTTACATTGTACACCATTGGGAATGATTGTTCATCATACTACTTTTCCATTAGTGAGGCTACAGTTATGTTTTAAATGTGCGATTACAGAGATGGCATCTGAACATAAACTGATGGCTCGAAAATGAAAATGGAAATGTAGCAGCCATATACTGCTAACTTTGGATCTGTTCCTGAATTCAAAACTACTAGGAGAAAAGTGTCCTTTATAAAAAAGGACCTTATTAATGCCTAAAAAACATCATATTCTCTAGGAAAGCTTGTGTCTGTTTCCTTAGGGAAAATGTTTGCCTTTTAAAAACTGTGATCCTTTAGGATGATCATGACTTTCCCTTTCCTTATGGAAATGCAAGAATAAAATATTTCATTAAACAATGAACCTTGAAAATAAAATATAAACATTAAGAAACCATTTTGCTAAAAAGATAATGAAAATTATCCAAATTGGGTTTTTGAGTTCTTCTGTAAAGAGTGCTCTACCCTAAATTTTCCCAGCAGGTCTGCCGAAATCACACACTTCCCAATACAGGGGGACTTGGCCTTTACCATCAAGTATTCGATCCTTCCTTGAAATGGCATTATCTGGCAGTGTATGGATTACGGATTATACCCAGTGCATATAGCAAATATTTTGAACAGATCAGTCTTTCACTATTTTGATGATTCTGGGCATTTCTCCCTGTTACAGTCTTGGGTTAGCACCACTTGACCATGCAGGGTTGGGTTTTGGTTTTTCTTCTCTGTAATTCTGGTCTCAAAGTTAATTTCTGTAGTCATCTCAGCATCTCTCAGTGAGGTGTATGTACACATTTCCAGACAAATAAGCTGCAATCAGAGAAGAAAATTGCAGGGAGTTAATTATGTTTTTAGATTTTCATAACAGTTTAATATTTTTCAGTTGTGCTTTCAGGTTACATGTGTAATATTTTTCCTCTTTAACTCCTTTTATTCTGTATTTGCATAAATATGAGATTCTGAAGAGCCATCTGGTTATACTACCTTCTACTAATGTTGACTAGCTGATTTCATAAACCAAAGCTGTAGGAGTTGTTGTATTAAGTCTCTTAACTAGTAACATAGTCTGCTCTTCATGGGCTGAGAAAGTTACTAACCTGCAGTCATCACCTCCAGCACTAACAACATGTCGATCACCACTGGTAAATCGAATATTTGTCACATGGGGCGAATGACCCAAGAACCTTTTGTGTTTTGCCTAAAAAACAATGACAGACAAGCTCAGGGCATTTGGTGCACACAGAAGTCAAAGGCTCTTATTAGGAACTATAATCTCTATGACAAGAGCTGTGGAGAGAGTAGGGAGTTAGCACCGCAGCCAGTGATTAGAATGCTTTTCAGCATGAGTAGTGGATCTGCAAAACCAGGCTGTGTGGGCAGTCAGATGTCTCCAGGTACTCTGACCATTTTTCTCTAAGGAAAAGCATTTGAAATTTGATAACTGATTATAGGTTTGGTGAAAAGCTAATTACAGCTTTTGTAGGATGGTTCCAAAGATGGTATTACTCGAGGGAGAGGATTTGTTTCTAATAGCTTTTATTTCAAAGTAAATAGATTTAGAAAGTTTGGGGAAAAATTTAGAAATTAGGACAAAACATTTTAAATATATGGGGAAAAGTGCTGATGATAAGACATCAAAATTAGGAGTAAACTGATAATAGTAAACAAAACACAAACTTACAAATTTTTCTGGACATGGGAAGTCAAATAACTTAACCATGCCAAAGTCATCTCCTGTAACAAGACTGATTCCTGAATGAGATACACAGGCACAGTTGACATCAGCTTTCTCAGCATGTCTGGACCAGATTCCCAAAACCTCATCTCCTAGAATACTAGAGGGAAGGAACAAAAGAAAACTCATCATGGCAAGTGCGGGCAGGTTGACTATATTCAAAAAGTTTCTTGGCAATTAATCTCTAAGTACCCTATCATGTTACTTAAAATACAGGAAGTAAATTATGGTAAGTTGTTTGGAGACCTGAATTTCATCAGGATATCAACTCCTGCCTTTTAAAAATGACATTTTATAATTTGAAGGGTTTCTAGATTAATCTTTTTAAGATTAAAGTAGTACTTTATGAAAACTGATAGAACTATTTTTTCTTTTTTTTTTTTTGAGACGGAGTTTTCGCTCTTGTTACCCAGGCTGGAGTGCAATGGCATGATCTCGGCTCACCGCAACCTCTGCCTCCTGGGTTCAAGCAATTCTCCTGCCTCAGCCTCCCGAGTAGCTGGGATCACAGGCATGCGCTAACATGCCCGGCTTATTTTGTATTTTTAGTAGAGACAGGGTTTCTCCATGTTGGTCAGGCTAGTCTCGAACTCCCGACCTCAGGTGATCACCCCCGCTCGGCCTCCCAAAGTGCTGGGATTACAGGCTGAGCCACCGCGCCTGACTGAAAACTGATAGAACTATTTTTCAAATTAAAAGTGCTACTTGGCTGGGTCCAGCAGCACATACCAGTAATCCCAACATTTTGGGAGGCTGAGGCAGGAGGACTGCTTGAGGCCAAGAGTTTGAGACCAGCCTGGGCAATATTGTGAGATCCCTATCTCTACAAAAATAAAAATGACTTATGACATAGGAATTAAAAAAATTTCAGAGATGGGGTCTTGCTATGTTGCCCAGGCTGGTATCAAAACTTCTAGGCTCAAGTGATCCTCCCACCTCGGCCTGCTACATCAGAGATTACAGGCATGAGCCACTATATGCCTGGCTGATACAGGAATTTGATGGCATTTTTCATTGGCCAAAAAAATGGATAGTCATGGTTACCTGTCATACAGCCAGGAAATTTGAACAAATTTGGAAGCTTTGACTTCTAATAGATTCAAGATAGCATTCCTTTAGATAGAGAATTAATAACAGTTGCTTAACAGCACCCAATACCTTTTTGCCAGTCATTAAATTTAGCATTAAGAAAAATATCAGGGTATCTTTAAAGTTAAAACTTTGATTTCCTTAAAAAAAAAACTTGATAAATCATGGAAACTGATAAAACATGGAAATATATTCAATAAAAAGGGGTCCCAACATGAACATACCATTTCAAAATATGGTAACAAAAACTTGAAACTCAATTACTATTCCTTATTGGAATGGCTCTAACAGTTCAGAAATAGGATTTTCTAACTGGCCTTCAAAGTCAGTTCTTGCCTTGTGAATATATAAGTATTTACCTAGTCCATGTAGCCCAAGTAATTCTGTCAATAGCGGCATGATCCATAAGATGTTTTCCTGAAGGCACTTCATAGACATGCCGTTTATAGCAGCCACTAGAGACCTTTTTCATCAGATTAAAATGGGACAAGAATTCCATTAGGTGAGAGACAAAATCCACAGGGGGTTTACAGAATACTAGCATATTGCTACTTGATTTACATGTCTAACATTATTAAGTATGCAAAAGATCACTACAAAAACTTAATAGGAGAAAAGCTCTGATAAGTGGGGGAGGAAAGGGGAGCTGTAGGTCAGAAGGTACAAAGGGAGGAGTTGAGAAGCTGGAGCTCTGGAGCTCAGGAACTTTAAATGCATTCACTAACACGAAATGTAAAAGCAGAAGAACTTGCCACCTGGGTATACAGTATTGGTACTGTACCTGGAGATAACTGCTATCTGCAGAGAAGTCCATTTGAATGACAAAGCTTGGAATGTCTTTGCAGTAGCTGATTCTGTTAAGAGTGGGGCCCAGCGTTAGGTCATAAAAATCCACTGAGTTCTCACTAGAACCTACTGCCAGATACCGGGAATCCGGACTAAATCTGAATCAAAACAAAACGTAAAAAGTATTAGACCACATGAAGTATTATAAATACTTAAGATCAGTGACTTTTCCTTTCTAGTTCTTAAAAGTAACGTGTGATAAGGCCTCAAATAGATTTACCTGTCAGACACAACTGATCATGTATACTGAGATTGTCTGGGTTACATGAAATAAGGAAGCTTTATATTTTACTTAAATTTTAAATATTTCCCCAATTGTCATCTCCCAATTCCTTTAAAAACGTCTAATGGCTTAAAAAAACTTTCTTAGGCCAGGCCCAGTGGCTCACACCTATAATCCCAGAACTTTGGGAAGCGGAGGCGGGCAGATCACCTGAGGTCGAGAGTTTGAGACCAGCCTGACCAACATAGAGAAACCCTGTCTCTACTAAAAATACAAAATTAGCCAGGCATGGTGGTGCACGCCTGTAATCCCATCTACTCGGGAGGCTGAAGCAGGAGAATCGCTTGAACCCAGGAGGCACAGGTTGTGGTGAGCTGAGATTGCACCATTGCACTTCAGCATGGGCAACAAGAGCAAAACTCCAACTCAAAACAAAACAAAACAAAATTTAATTTTTTAAATAGAGGCGGGGTCTCACTATGGTCCCAAACTCCTGGCCTCAAGCAATCCTTCCCCCTTGGCCTCCCAAGGTACTGGGATTACAGGTGTGAGCCACAACACCCAGTCAGAACATCTCAGCTTTTAAAAGCCATTAGCATTACATAATTAATAAGCTAACAATTCATTAAGATAGTTTTCTTCCATCTGGAAAAAACGTTGTCTTAATATTAAGCAAAGAACACAGCCCAGCTTAACTAACCTCCAGTTATTAAGGTGAAATGACACAACTTGAATCTTGGAAGAAGAATTTTTTTTTTTTGAGACGAAGTCTCGCTCTTGTCTCCCAGGCTGGAGTGCGATGGCGCAACCTCCGCCTCCCGGGTTCAAGCGATTCTCCTGTTTCAGCCCCCTGAGTAGCTGGGATTACAGGCGCCTGCCACCACGCCCGGCTGATTTTTGTATTTTTAGTTGAGATGGGGTTTCACTATGTTGGCCAGGCTGGTCGAGTACTCCTGACTTCAGGTGATCTGCCTGCCTCGGCCTCCCAAAGTGCTGGGATTACAGGCATGAGCCACCGCGCCCGGCCTGAAGAACTTATTTAAAAGACAAAGTGAAATGCTATTTGCCTAGCAATCTTTGGAGTCATATGGGACAATTCAGTCTCTTGAAATGGCCCATGAGTCTTACTGAGGTACGATAGAGACATGTAAAAGCTAAGGGAAGCCACTGTTACTATTTTATATATTGAAGTTCTGAGGAAGGTTTCATTTGTAAAAGGATTTTACTGATGAAAAGTGTACAAGCTTTTGACAGACCTAGATTCAATAATCTTATCTACTGATCACACGGAAGTACTCCGTAAATGGTAGCCACTGTTGAAAAATGCTTAAGCACTGAAAAACAAAGGTTTAAGAAACATTTAAATTAATTTGGATTCTGGAACATTTAATCAATAGGTATTGATTAAATTAATGAACTACATATTCCCAAACTGAGGTTACTAAGAGAAGATATGTTTGAAATCACAACTTTAGTTTTCCAGGGTGACAACTTTTGAAGGGCAGATAGCTCTCTTGTATTACAGTGGGAGATACCTCTTGGTGGGATGAACTTAATGGACATGGCTAAGTGTTAACATGAATTCATCAAACATTACCTACTAGTACTTGCTATTATAGTTGGTGCCCAGTGGGTTTATAATTTAGCAAGAAGAATTAAGTAGTATACAAACAGCCATATTTTAGCATACAATTTATAATACGGGAAATGCTACAGGCCCTGGGGACCTCTTTTTGAAGGCAAGGCTATGGAAAATTTTACAAATGGAAGTTAAATCAAGTATATACTAGAAACTCTATTCCATTTGTTCACTAACCTGATATCATGGATTGCACATCTCCTGTCTCTCTTCTTTCCCCATATTTTTAGAGAACTCACTAGTAAAATGATAAATTCTCCATTTTTCATTCCAATAGCCACCATGTCCCCTTCAGGGCTGTAACACACAGTACGAGCAGCATGTCCCAAATTCACTTTGTTTAACATCTTCTGCATTTAAAAAAAAAAAAAAAAAGAGTCATAGGAAACATTAAGTGAAGTACTTCTAAATTATACCAGTTTCCCCTCAAAATGCTCAACAGAATTCTGGCAGTTCTTTAAGTACTAGCAATTTAGAACTTCCAACTTTTCTTTTTAGAAGTTGTAACCTCTTTTAAAAAAATTATCTGTACTTACTTTATCAGCAATATCCCAAAGTCTCACTGTCCCATCTTCTGCAGCAGAAAGGAAAAAATCCCTGGAAGGATGTGTTGCTAGTCCCCAGATTGGCCCATCCACATGACCGTTAACTAAAATATTACAAGCTGCATTTTTCTCTCCAACTTCGATTATTTCAGCATTCCTTGTCCCAACAAGGATCTTGCCCTGAAACACAAGCAGGACCAATACAGTGAATGTAATACAACAGCTGCTTTTCTTCTTCATAATATAAAAATGACCCTATTGACCTGCTTTCAGAGAACTTTTTGCTTTGAGCTAATCTAGTAGCAAGGCAGTCATTAGCTCATGCAAATTTTTCTATGACTACAGGCACACATCTATCTGTAAGCACAATGGGCTAGATTACATATTAGAGTCCATGCTACAGAATAGAACTTTTCTGTGGCAGTACACCTGGATTCTTCAATAATCAAAGTTTTTATTTGATAATCTTAGGATTTCCAAACTGGGGTCAGTGCAGTGGGATATAGGAAAAAATAATAGAATTTATTTTTTAGTTAAAAAGTAAAAGCTTAACTACAATTTAATATGCAGGCTGAAGATAATATCCGTATGATTTATAAATACACTTAATAAGTACAAACACGCTCAAAAATTTTCATAGGAGTTGTAGTTTTGAATTTTTATTTTGAAATTGACACATAATTATACATATCTATAGGGCATAGGGTAATACGCATAACCATCACCTCAGACATTTATCATTTCTTTGTGATGGAAACTTTCAAAATCCTCTCTTGTAAATACCTGAAAATACATAAATACGTGATTCTTAACTATAGTCATCCTACAGTACTACAGAATACTAAAACATACTATTCCTATCTGGCTGTGTAAACTTGTATCCTTTAACCAGTCCTTCCCTATCCCCCTCCCCCTCCCCCTTGTCCGCCTCCAGTAACCACTATTCTACTCTCCACCTCTGTGGGATCAACTTTTTTAGTTTCTGCACAGGAGTGAGAACATGTATTTATCTTTCTGTGCCTGGCTTATTTCACTTCACATCATGTCCTCCAGTCTCATCCATGTTGCCACCAAGAATGACAGAATTTCATTATTTTTTATGGCTGAGTAGTATTTCATTGTTTGTTTACTGCACGTTTTATCTAGGGAATGTGTGTTTTTTTAAAAAATGGAGACAGCTGTCCTAATATGAGTCAACTGCCAAGGGCTTTCAATTATGTCTACTAGAGTTGTTAAATTGGCAGATTCTAGAAAATATTGGAGGTTTACATACAGTATTTAGACAGAATAGCTTCCTAGCTTATGCACCACACTGGTGCTAACTTTGGCAAAGAAAGCAGCAAAGACAGAGTAATGTTGGCAAGCAAATCCATCGTTATGCATTATTAAGTATTGTTCATTAGGCTGCAAAGGGTGAGGGAATCACAGTAATAACCACTTTCTGTTTTCTGCTGCACTGTATCAGCTCATGGAACATCTTACTTTGCCTCTGCACACAGAACGAACACAATCTGTGGCTTGTCCTGTCTCAAGCCTGAAGGCACGGCACCGCCTCAGTTCCTGATCCCACAGTTTAACCGCTCCTCCTTCTTTTGACCTAAGTAAATAACCAAGCCAGAGTAAGTGTTCATTATTGGCTACTATAATTTTTATTATAAACAAATACCAAGTTATAAGCAGAATCTTTTTTTTTTAAAAAGGCCCTGATATTTATAATTTACCTCTAATATTCTTGTAAACTTTCTATGGCAATTTGAGGATATACTATATCTCAGTCAAAATAAACATCCAGTTTCAGTGAATTTTATTTTGAGAAATACTCTTTTTTTCTGACATGAGCATAATTTTATTTAGCCTCTACAATACATTACAATACATTATCCTCTCTCATAATACTTTTTTTTTTTTTTTTAAGATGTAGTCTCGCTCTGTCTCCCAGGCTTGAGTGCAGTGGCATGATCTAGGCTTATTGCAACCTCTGCCTCCCAGGTTCAAGCGATTCTCCTACCTCAGCCTCCCGAGTAGCTAGCATTACAGGTGTGCACCACCACACCCAGCTAATTTCTGTATTTTTAGTAGAGATGGGGTTTCACCATGTTGGCCAGGCTGGTCTCAAATACCTTGACCTCAGGTGATCTGCCTGCCTCGGCCTCCCAAAGTGCTGGGATTCCAGGTATGAGCCACTGTGCCTGGCCTCATAATACTTCTTGATTAGGAAGATGTAAAAAAACAATTTTATTAAAAGGATAATGGAAATGTAAGGCAAAATAATAGAATTACAAATGCTATGCTACAGAGTTGATTTATTTATTTTTTTGAGACAGAGTGTCGCTCTGTCACCTGGCCTGGAGTGCAGTGGTGTGATCTCGGCTCACTGCAACCTGTGCCTCCCAGGTTCAAGCGATTCTTCTCCTTCAGCCTCCCAAGTAGCTGGGATTACAGGCACCATGCCTGGCTAATTTTTGTATTTTTAGTAGAGATGGAGTTTCACCATATTGGCCAGGCTGATCCCAAACTCCTGACCTCGTGATCCGCCCACCTCGGCCTCCCAAAGTGTTGGGATTACAGGCGTGAGCCACTGCAACTGGCCCAGAGCTTATTTTTGAAGGCCAAAACAGAAGCATATTTATTCCCTATCAGGTGTTAAAATATCTCACTGGAACAGTTTAGCAGGCTTCTAGTGAGTGGGGGTGTGCAGGAGTAAATGACGTGGGAAATACAAGTGTTGGAGGACGAAATAGAGCCCATTTATGGATTTTATTCCTGGAAGGGCTGAAAAATGTATTCCTTCCTTTTCTGCTAGATGAATTGCTTGTCTGAAAGCATGCCTATGTGCATTCTTCCTTTATGTAAAAGGCACAAATTCTGCGCTTGTGTTTAATTAACATATGTGGGTTCTTTCAATCCTGTATTGAAATGTACTTCTTAGTCAACTATATGTCACATTTTTTTTTGTTTTTGTTTTTGTTTTTTAAATGGGGTCTCACTCTGTCACCCAGGCTGGAGTGCAGTGGCACCATCACAGCTCACTAAAGCCTTGACCTCCCCAGGCTCAAGTGATCCTCCCACCTCAGCCTCCTGAGTAGCAGGGACTACAGGCATGTGCCACCACACCCGGCTAATTGTTGTTTTTTATAGCGATGGGGTTTCACCATGTTGCCCAGGCTGGTCTTGAACTCCTGGGCTCAAGCGATCCACCTGCCTCAGCCTCCCAAAGTGATAAGATTACAGGTGTGAGCCACTGTGCCTGGCCTACATGTCATGTTTCAACATGCATATGACTATGTTGGTGACAAATCAAATCATAAGTATCTGGTTACTGTTGGGAGATTTGAAAATCACTCAGAAGAGACCTCTTCTCAAATTTTGAGGTCTTGTATAAAACAGTTTAAATTTGCCTCAAGCAAAAGGAAACAAGGCAGTTCTCTCTAGTTCCCTCATCCTTTTCTAAAGCAACAATGTGCATTCTACTCCTTAGAATCCATTCTGAACAAAAAGAGAGCAGGCAGTCAAAATACAACCCTGGCTCCAGATTCCCCCATGGGCCTCCTACTCAGCAAATCATACACAGGCATACAGACATTAAGAAAAGTAACTCAACTTGTAGGACAACTACCTATCCACACCTCAGAAAAAGTATCACCCCAACATGAAAAAAATTGGAAGTGAATTAAGACCAGAAATGAGAATCAAATAGAAGGCACATAAAAGGTAATAAAGGAGAAGCATATGAGGAGGAAGGTCGGAGAGGACACTCTGTGTAGCCTAGAAACAACTAGAATAATTAACTGCAAACCTCAGGTAGGTCACAAATGCATAAATATTCTGTGAAAAGAAAGAGGACTCACGGCCTTTCCTTTCCCCCAGTCACGATAAGTCCATCTCGCAGGGTGGTGTACATGGCAAACACAGGCCCGTTGTGAGCTCTCGCCACGATTCTACACAATATGTGATCTTTCCACACACAGACATCACCACTGATGGTACCTGTAAACGTCAAGTTATTCTGAAAAGGAGTGGGGGAGGGGGAGACAAACTCATCAAAAGTTCAAATAGAGTTTAAATAGATAATTTTCTATGTATGTGTAATGCTGTCTCACCCTTGATACAAAGAGCATGCATCGTGTAGTGGCAGCAGCACTGAATTCACGAGTCAGGAAACCTGAACGGGAGGCTTAGCTTTGTCAGGACCTTTTCCTTTCCAAGTCTGTTGCTTATTAGCTAGAATAACCTTAGACAATTCTTCCCTTCCAATTCTAACATACTATAATTCTAGGGTTTATTTTTTATTTTTTTGAGACGGAGTTTCGCTCTTTGTTGCCCAGGCTGGAGTGCAATGGTGCGATCTCAGCTCACCACAACCTCTGCTTCCCAGGTTCAAGTGATTCTCCTGTCTCAGCCTCCCAAGTAGCTGGGATTACAAGCGCCAGCCACCACGCCCGGCTAATTTTTGTATTTTTAGTAGAGACAGAGTTTCACCTTGTTAGCCAGGCTGGTCTTGAACTCCTGACTTCAGGTGATCTTCCCGCCTTGGCCTCCCTAAGTGCTGGGATTATAGGTGTGAGCCACTGTGCCCGGCCTGAGCCACGGTGCCTGGCCTGGTCTTATATTAAGAATACCCAAAATGTTCAACTGAAATTTGACATGGCACAAACATTTCAATAGTCTTTTTCTCAAAAATGTAAGTGTACTTAAATATTCTAAAATTATAACTTTTCCTATAAGTATTGCATAATCACAAAAACAAAAAATGCACTTAGTTTTTCGATGCACCAAAGGATTTATACAGCCTAGCCAATGCAGGATATTAAAGGAAAGAGATGTGGATTGGAAGCCACAGGTCCAGATGAGATGGAATAAAGTGAGAGGAGAGCAGGTCTCCTGAACACCCTTCTGTCAGGGCCAGGAATTGTGCTATTTCCTTCTGTCTCACTACCTCCTTCTTCCCTCGAAGTAGAGACACTGGCCCAGAGCACTTCCAGCTGTATGATAAGCAGTGTGTTAAATGATAAAAAGCAAAGGAAATCCTAAACCCTAGTACCACCTTAAATCATTTGAAAATCATGTTTCTTGATTTACCTTTCTCTCTGACAAATTTTTAGGACTATGAAGAACTACTAGGAAGACAGAAATTTTAGGATATTTAGGGTGACAATTAGAAGATTAAGGAAGGCTTTTGAGTATAACAGTAGTCCAAGGAATCAAATGTTCATCAGAATCCTTATTATGGTGGCTCATGCCTGTAAACCCAGCACTTTGGGAGGTCAAGATGGGAGGATCACATAGCTTAGGAGCTTGAGACCACCTAGGCAACATAGCGAAACCCTGTCTCTACTAAAAATGAAAGAAAAATTAGCCTAGCATGGTGGTTCCTGCCCTGTAGTCCCAGCTACTAAGGAGGCTGAGGATCACTTGAACCTGGGAGATGGAGGCTACAGTGAGCTATAATCGCACCATTGCACCCCAGCCCAGGCGACAGAGTGAGATACTGTGTCAAAAAAAAAAAAAAATCCTTTTCCCCCTCTCATTAACATTCTTTTCACTCCCTAATTTCTGAAAGAACTAGATTTTTGAAAGATGAAATATATGCTTGACCAGGGCATGTAATGATTAGCAGATCACAGTATCATCTCAACAACATTCATGTGGCTGATGATCTAAGGCAAGAGAATGTAAAGTAGTCAAAGTCACACTATGTGCATTTTAAGAGACATACTGCACCAAATGCAATAGCGAGCATGGTCTGCATCCGGGCATCTTCCAGTGTGCTCAGTAGCCCTTTTTTGCTAAGAAGAGCTCTTCCTGCCAGGGTCCAGAACTTCACATGTTTTACTCCCACTGAGACAAACTGGGTATCTGAATCTGGTCGGAATTCTGCCACAAAAATACGTTGATTGTGACCAGCTCTGCTGGCAATTTTGGCACCTGACAAGATACAACAAAATTATCTAGGTTATTACAAGAACCAAGCTAATCAACAGCATCAAACAAATATGTAAAATACATAGTTCAAAAAACAAAGGCTTAGAAGAGAGGCCAATGGCCCCTGCTCTACTACCTAGCAATACATGATTTACAATTATTTGTGTATTGAGTCCTTTTCACTTATCTTCGCTCCATTAACTTTTCTTTATATAACGTAAATGTTTTGTCTAAAGTGTGGTAGGTAATATTATCCTGCTGATCTGCCATTATCATTAGAAATATACATAATTTTCATAAGAATCTCCAAAACCAATCAAATCATTAATAATAAATACATAGTTTCTTGCTGGAAGAAAATAGCAGTGAATCATTTATAATGCTAATAATGGTTTCATTAATTTATCTGTTTTGTGAGGTTACAGTTCCACTGGGCTTTTAAAGTGAAATATACCTACAGTACCACTGTGTACAGTATATTGCATAGGCCTCCACTGAATGATTGTTTCAACCACCAACTTTAAGACAAATATTAAATACAGAATTCCTACTACCTTTGTATTCTTGTTTTTTTAAAAATCAAAC